TCGCCTCAAATTCTTTCTTGTGCAAGATCCAAGAACCCTCTCTTAGAGTCTGAGATCCGGACCCCTTTCCAGTAGCAAAAGGTCTTAGACTGAAGTACTGACTCCACAGTCGTTGTTAAGAATCCTAGTTGTTTAATAGAGGCGGTCTTGGGCTCTTGCTGGGCCGCGGTGTGTTCTGGGAAGTGTAGTCACCTGAGTCTCCAGTTCCTTGTCTCTGGGCCGTGTGTGCACGCCAGCGAAGCACTGTGGGAGTCGTAGTAGGGGAGGAAAACCCTATACCCTCTGGCGTGCGGCGCAGGAGTTTGGGGGAATGTAGTCGCCAGAGCTCTGCGTTGTCTTCCGGCTTTGGGCGTGGCCACGATGCACTCTGGGAGTCGTAGTAGGGGAAGAACGTCCTCCGCTCTTTTGCGCACGGTCGCTAGAGGTTCTGGGAAGTGTAGTTGCCTGAAGCTCGTGTTCTTTGTCTTTCGATGATGTGCGCTTGGCCTCAAAGCACCCTGGGAGTTGCAGTGGGGCGGGGAAAGCCATATGCTCTCTCGCGCGGGGTCGCGGTTGTTTCTGGGAAGTGTGGTGGCCTGAGTTCCACGTTCTTCGTTTCTCCGCTAGTTGTGCGCTTGGCCGCGAGACACTCTGGCAGTTATAGGAACACAAAGGTCTGTGTACTCTTCCGCGGGGGGCCGCGGTTATTTCTGGGAAATGTAGTTGCCTAGGACCCGGGTTCTTTGTTTCTCGGCTCTGGGCGTGGGAGGATAGCCCCTATGCTCTGGCGCACCGGGCCGCGATGGCTCTGGGAATTGTAGTTGTCGCAGGCCCTCGTTCTTTGTCTCCTGGCGTTCTGGGCACGGCAGCGAGGCGCTCTGGGAGTTCCAGTAGGAACGAAAAGCCCTTGCGCGCAGGGCCGCATTGGTTTCTGGGAATTGTAGTTTCTTGAGGCCGGCGGCCTGGTTGGGGTGACGTCGGCGAGGCTTCTGAAGACGCAATTCCTGCGACGCCCGCGGAGGGGCCCTGGGGGGCGGCGCCGAGCGTCTGGCCTGTGTTGGCTGTAGGCAACGAAAGGAGCCCTCCCGGTCTGCGCCGGATGGCCCCGGGCGGTGACTCGGTCCGGAGCCCTGGAACGCTACGCCCACCTGGCGGAAAGCACCACGGAAACGCATCCTTCTGTGGCCACTGTTAGGTGAGGGGGTTCTGGGGAGGCGCGCCGTGGCAGTTCGCTCAGGGCTCCTTTCTCTCTCTGCCAGGTCTGCCATTTTACACTTTTCTGATCTCCTCCTTCCCTTCTGTGAGCTATGTCTCAGGTAAGCTAATGATTGATAAATATATATATATACTGGTCATGCAAATATCTGTCCGTCATTTCAGGGGTCAGTGACATTCAGAGATGTGGCCATAGACTTCTCCCAGGAGGAGTGGAAATGGCTTCAGCCTGCTCAAAGAGATTTGTACAGATGTGTAATGTTGGAGAACTATGGCCATCTGGTCTCACTGGGTAAGTATTCTTCTTCATCTCCCTCAAGGCAAGATCTTGAATTTATTTCATTTTCTGCAAGCAGGTCTTTCCATTTCTAAGCCAGATGTGGTTTCCTTATTGGAGCAAGGGAAAGAACCCTGGCTGGGGAAAAGGGAAGTGAAAAGAGATCTGTTTTCAGGTGAGTGAGTTGGAAGCTGATGGGGAAATTTTTTCTATTTAATACTTTTAAATATTGAACAAAGGTAACTGAAGTGGTGAAAAACTACAGAGGAGAGGACTACTGTAATTCCCAGCCTTGTTCCTTTATAGGTAAGGTTTTTTTCCTTTGACTTCTTTTTTCTGAAACATTCACTTTTTTTTTGGTATCTTTCAGTTTCAGAGTCAAGTGGTGAGATCAAAGACTTTTCACCAAAAAATGTCATTTATGATGACTCATCCCAGTATTTGATCATGGAAAGAATTCTAAGTCAAGGCCCTGTGTATTCCAGTTTTAAAGGAGGCTGGAAATGCAAGGATCATACTGAGATGCTGCAAGAAAATCAGGGATGTATTAGGAAAGTAACAGTCTCTCATCAAGAAGCCCTGGCTCAACATATGAATATCAGTACTGTGGAGAGGCCCTATGGATGCCATGAATGTGGAAAAACTTTTGGTCGACGCTTTTCCCTGGTGTTACACCAGAGGACTCATACTGGAGAGAAACCATATGCATGTAAGGAATGTGGCAAAACCTTTAGCCAGATTTCAAACCTTGTGAAACACCAAATGATACATACTGGAAAGAAACCCCATGAGTGTAAGGACTGTAATAAAACATTCAGTTACCTTTCATTTCTTATTGAACACCAGAGAACGCACACTGGGGAGAAACCTTATGAATGTACTGAGTGTGGAAAGGCCTTTAGCCGTGCCTCCAACCTCACTCGACATCAAAGAATTCACATAGGAAAGAAACAATATATATGTAGGAAATGTGGTAAAGCATTTAGCAGTGGCTCAGAACTCATTCGCCACCAGATTACACATACTGGAGAGAAACCTTATGAATGCATTGAATGTGGGAAGGCATTTCGCCGTTTCTCACACCTTACTCGACATCAGAGCATCCATACAACCAAAACCCCGTATGAATGTAATGAATGTAGGAAAGCTTTCCGTTGTCACTCATTCCTTATTAAACATCAGAGAATTCATGCTGGAGAAAAGCTCTATGAATGTGATGAATGTGGTAAAGTTTTCACTTGGCATGCATCCCTTATTCAACATACGAAGAGTCACACTGGAGAGAAACCCTATGCGTGTGCTGAATGTGATAAAGCCTTCAGCCGGAGCTTTTCCCTCATTCTACATCAGAGAACTCATACTGGAGAGAAACCCTATGTATGTAAGGTATGCAACAAATCCTTCAGCTGGAGCTCAAACCTTGCTAAACATCAGAGGACACACACTCTTGACAACCCCTATGAATATGAAAATTCATTTAATTACCACTCATTCCTTACTGAACACCAGTGAATTTACACTGCAAAGAAAAACTATGAATGTATGGAATTTTTTAAAAAGAAGTATAATGCCTTACTTCAGAGAACTCTTGGAAAGAAGCCTTATGTGAAAGTGATGACTGTGAAGTAATATGGCCCACACTTTATTCACCACCCTGGAGAAAAAAAAACCCAGGAATATGTGGAAAAGCCATTAATAACCACTCTTTTATTTTTTTGCAATAACAAGGTGAAATCAATATTGTTGAGAAGATTCTTCCATCTGGTAATGTTGAGAAGACTTCATTTGGTAGGAGTCCCTTACTTTACGTGTGTAAATTCCTACCAGGAAAGAATACATATCCAATAGATTGGAGAAAGCCAGAGATTAGCCCTCATTCCGCATCTGTCAACCAGGACAGAAAGCATGGACAAGGGATGAGCTTTACAAAGATGATGCACTTTGGAGATCAGAAAATTCATATTTAAGCAAAGTGATACAAACACAGTGATTTGGGAATGCCTTCATTTACAATGCAATACTTACATTTTAATACTCTTGTAGGAGAAAAAGCAACTGTATAAATGAATGTAGAGTGACTTTCTGCAATATTTCAAACCTATATCAGAGAATTACACTGTGGGAAAACTACCATTGTAATAAGTGTAGCAAAATCTCCTTAGATATCTGAAAAGTCATACTGGATGGAATCTGTAGGAAACGGTTCTATTTTGAGGGAAGGGGGATTCCTTTTTGTTTTTTAAGTGAATTCAGAAAATGTTATAAATAAATCTTTTGGTTTATTATAAACCTTCTGCTTGCTGATTTTTTCCCACAGCATG